GGGCATTGCCATCCCAGGAAGCTCATTCTAAGTGAGAATTTACCTCGAGAAGTCACTTTACCTCTCTGAGCCTCAGATATTGCCTCTCTAAAAATGAGTAGTTAATACTATATAAGTTCTAAGCTCTAAGAACTCGTGGCCAGGCGCGGTGGCTCACGCCTGTAATCCCAGTACTTTGGGAGGCTGGGTCCGGCGGATCACGAGGTCAAGAGACCGAGACCATCCTGGCCAACATGGTGAAACCCCGTCTCTACTAAAAATACAAAAATTAGCTGGGCATGGTGGCACGCGCCTGTAATCCCAGCTACTCGGAAGGCTGAGGCAGGAGAATCGCTTTAACCCAGGAGGCGGAGGTTGCAGTGAGCCCAGATGACGGCACTGCACTCCAGCCTGGCGACAGAGCGAGACTCCGTCTCAAACAAAAAAACTAGTAACAGAGTTAGTTCAGGATAGGATGTGGTAGTGTGGTAGTCAGGTGGGGGAAGTACATAATGCGGGAAACTGGGAATTTGCCTTTTTAAATCAATGTCTGCAGTTGGATGGGGATAGATACGTCTGATGGCCCTCTAAAATGCAAATCGAGTGAATTTGCCCAGGGGGATACCCCTGGTTCTCCGCGCCTCAGTCACCCCACCTCAACCCCCAGCCCTCGTCTCAAGGGCACTTGTTGCTGCTAGACTGCAGGAAGAGGAAATTAAGAAGTGCAAAGAGCTGGGGACAGTGTGCAGCCCCGTTGGGAGAGTGAAGCTTTTGTCCCCCTCACCTGGGGCTCTTCCAGGTAACCCTCCCCACCACTCCTCTCCCTAGCTCCAAGGGCGGTGGCCCCTTTAACAGACCTGACAAATCGCTCCCCCATTTCCGCGGCCTCACCTCGGCGCGCGGTAGAACTGGATTGGTTGGGCCTGGCGTGCCGTTTGCTCCGCCCCCGCGCCCTCTGGTTGGCGGCGGCGGCCGCGGGCGCGGGGCGGGTCCGCCGGCGGGGCGGGGCGGCGTGTGCCCGGGGGCGGGCGGGCGGCAGGGCAGCAGGACCGCGGCCGGTGCCCCAGCCGAAGCCGGAGTCGCGCGGCCGGGAGCACGGGCGCCGGCATAGTACAATGAGGCAGCCAGCGGATCTTGGGTGAGCAGTCTCAGGGCCAGGCGGGGGCGGTGGAGGGAGCGCCCCGCGGATAAGGCCCGGGCTGGGCGCGGATCGACCCCGCGGGCTTCAAAGTACCGGTCGGGTCCGGCGGCCCTTGGCGTGGCGGGGCTCGGCCCCCCACCCCGCTGTCATGGTTCAGGTATTGAAGGGGACGCCCACCCGCGACACCCCCGGGCAATCCCTTCCTTCGGGGCCCCGCCGGATGGCTCGGGCTCGACTCCGGCGGGAGGAGCTGCCGGCCCCGTCCCCTCAGCCTGCGGTCCCCGGCCCCGGGCAGGGAGGCACCGTCACGCGCAAACTAGAGGAAAACGGCTTGCAATTTTATGAATGGGGCCCCGGGTTCCTGCCGCCCCCCTCACCGGCGACGCGAAATGCTTGAAAGTCGAGAACCGCAGTTACTTTTACTCGAATCTGTCAGAGGTTGTATGCGCCCCGGTGGTTTTTCTCCAACTTCTGACTTCTGGTTTTCTCACTGTTTTCACAGAGCCTGAGCCCTTGTGAAGCCGGCAATGACAAGTCTGTATGGTCGCCATGCCGAGAAAACCACTGACATGCCAAAACCATCAGCCCCTAAAGTGCACGTGCAGAGGTCCGTGTCCCGAGATACCATCGCCATTCACTTCTCGGCATCCGGCGAGGAGGAGGAGGAAGAGGAGGAGGAGTTCAGGGAGTACTTTGAGGAGGGGCTGGATGACCAAAGCATTGTAACAGGGCTGGAAGCCAAGGAAGACCTCTATCTTGAACCCCAAGTTGGCCATGACCCCGCCGGCCCTGCTGCCTCGCCTGTCCTGGCAGATGGACTGTCCGTGTCCCAGGCCCCTGCCATTTTGCCCGTCTCCAAGAACACTGTAAAGCTGTTGGAGTCCCCTGTTCCAGCAGCACAAGTATTAAGTACAGTGCCATTGGCTGTGTCCCCAGGGTCGTCTTCGTCGGGGCCCTTAGCTAGCTCTCCCAGTGTGTCATCCCTTTCTGAGCAGAAAACCAGTTCTTCCTCCCCATTGTCCTCTCCTTCTAAGTCTCCCATCCTCTCATCCAGTGCCTCAACCTCCACCCTTTCCAGTGCAAAACCCTTCATGAGCCTTGTGAAGTCCCTGTCGACCGAGGTGGAGCCAAAAGAATCCCCACACCCCGCAAGGCACAGGCACTTGATGAAGACATTAGTCAAGTCTCTGTCCACGGACACTTCCCGGCAGGAGTCGGATACAGTGTCCTATAAGCCACCTGATTCCAAACTGAACTTACACCTGTTCAAGCAGTTCACACAGCCCCGAAACACAGGTGGAGATTCCAAAACTGCACCTTCTTCCCCACTGACTTCTCCCTCTGATACTCGTTCCTTTTTTAAAGTGCCCGAAATGGAGGCTAAAATTGAAGATACTAAACGACGCCTTTCAGAAGTCATCTATGAGCCTTTTCAGCTCCTTAGTAAAATTATAGGGGAAGAAAGTGGCAGCCATAGGCCCAAAGCCTTATCTTCAAGTGCTTCAGAACTCTCCAATCTGTCCAGCTTGAATGGGCACTTGGAAAGCAATAACAACTACAGCATCAAGGAGGAGGAGTGTGATTCTGAGGGGGATGGCTACGGAAGTGATTCCAACATCCCCAGAAGTGACCACCCAAAGTCCACTGGTGAGCCCACAAGAGAGATAGAACTGAAAAGTTCCCAGGGGAGCAGTCTGAAGGATTTAGGCCTGAAGACAAGTTCTCTAGTTCTGGAGAAATGTTCTTTGTCTGCCTTAGTGAGCAAAGAAGATGAAGAGTTTTGTGAACTGTACACTGAGGACTTCGATTTGGAAACGGAGGGGGAGAGTAAAGTTGATAAGCTCTCAGATATTCCTCTCAAGCCAGAGGTGCTCGCGGAAGATGGTGTGGTCCTTGACAGTGAGGACGAGGTGGACTCGGCCGTGCAGCACCCGGAATTGCCAGTGAAGACGTTGGGCTTCTTTATAATGTGTGTCTATGTGTACCTCATCCTCCCCCTCCCCCACTATGTGAGTGGACTCTTTCTGGGAATTGGCCTTGGATTCATGACTGCAGTTTGCGTGATTTGGTTTTTTACACCACCAAGTGCTCATAAATATCACAAGTTACACAAAAATCTGCGACACTGGAACACAAGATCTCTGGATATCAAAGAACCTGAAATACTGAAGGTAAGCCTCTCCCCGGGAGCTGGCTAGTACACTGATATTACTAATGGAAGTTTTTCTTCATCAGGGATGGATGAATGAGATTTACAACTATGATCCAGAAACCTACCATGCGACTTTGACACATTCAGTCTTTGTTCGACTTGAGGGTGGAACCTTAAGACTTTCAAAGCCCAATAAAAATATATCCAGGAGGGCCAGCTACAATGAACCCAAGCCAGAGGTCACCTACATCAGCCAGAAAATCTATGACCTCTCAGACAGCAAGGTGAGCCTGAGCAATTTTGGAAGGATAGCTTAATATATAAATCATCATTTTTCTTTCTCTGTAGATTTATCTTGTACCTAAAACTTTGGCTCGAAAGCGAATCTGGAATAAAAAGTACCCCATTTGTATCGAGCTTGGTCAGCAAGATGACTTTATGTCTAAAGCTCAGACTGATAAGGAGACTTCAGAAGAGAAGCCGCCAGCTGAGGGAAGTGAGGACCCTAAGAAGCCACCCCGCCCTCAGGAGGGAACAAGATCTAGCCAGCGAGATCAGATACTCTATCTCTTTGGGAGAACTGGCCGAGAAAAAGAGGAATGGTTTAGGAGATTTATTCTGGCATCTAAGCTAAAGTCGGAAATCAAGAAGTCATCGGGTGTCTCTGGAGGTAAACCAGGTAATGATGTTTGTGCTAAATGCTTATGCATTTGTGTGAATAGCCCCCGTCTTCTTGGCTCCAGGGCTTTTGCCTGCACACAGCAGACACAACAGTCCGTCCGGGCACCTGACCCACAGCCGCAGCAGCAGCAAAGGCAGTGTGGAGGAGATCATGTCACAGCCAAAGCAGAAGGAGCTGGCAGGCAGCGTGCGGCAGAAGATGCTTCTCGACTACAGCGTGTACATGGGCAGGTGTGTCCCCCAGGAAAGCCGAAGCCCCCAGAGGAGCCCCCTGCAGAGTGCGGAGAGCAGCCCCACAGCTGGGAAGAAGGTAAAGCTGGCTGCTGGGCCGGACCTTTTTCACTAGCTAATTTTGGTCCCTTTTCTTTTGCCAGTTGCCAGAGGTTCCACCCTCTGAGGAGGAAGAACAGGAAGCCTGGGTGAATGCCTTGCTTGGAAGAATATTTTGGGACTTCTTAGGAGAGAAATACTGGTCTGATCTGGTGTCTAAGAAGATCCAAATGAAACTCAGCAAAATAAAGGTATCACTTTCCACACAAGAGGCTTCTAATCCGGTCTCACTCATTGTTTGCTTGTTTCCTCTAGCTCCCCTACTTTATGAATGAGCTCACTCTGACGGAACTTGACATGGGCGTGGCTGTGCCAAAAATCCTCCAGGCCTTCAAGCCTTACGTTGATCACCAAGGTAACTCCTAACTGACCATTCTATGAGTGTTAAAAAACCTTCTGTTTTTTCACCATTTCTCCAGGACTCTGGATTGATTTGGAAATGTCCTACAATGGGTCCTTTCTGATGACTCTCGAGACCAAAATGAATTTGACCAAACTAGGTAAAGAGCCTCTTGTTGAAGCCCTGAAGGTTGGAGAAATTGGCAAAGAAGGGTAAGGGGCTATATATGAATTTACTAATCCAACAGGCAGTGGTGGTGACTCTCTCTCTGTCCAGTTGCAGGCCCCGGGCATTCTGTCTGGCGGACAGCGATGAGGAATCCTCCAGCGCTGGCTCCTCCGAGGAAGACGATGCCCCAGAGCCCAGCGGGGGAGACAAACAGCTCCTCCCAGGGGCTGAAGGGTGAGTGGATCAGTGCTTCTGTGCCTCTGAGTTGCTAACCGCCCTTTGTGTTCCACATTTGAAGGTACGTTGGAGGTCATCGAACAAGTAAGATTATGAGGTTTGTTGATAAAATTACCAAGTCAAAATATTTCCAAAAAGCAACAGAGACAGAGTTTATTAAAAAGAAGATCGAAGAAGTCTCCAACACACCCCTGCTGCTCACTGTTGAAGTACAAGAATGTAGAGGAACCTTGGCGGTCAACATTCCACCACCCCCGACTGACCGAGTATGGTGCGTAGAGGGCCCTCAGGGACAATAAGTGATCTAAATGTGGTTATTACTTGTCTTCAAAAAGGTATGGTTTCCGAAAGCCACCACATGTGGAGCTGAAAGCTCGGCCAAAACTTGGAGAGAGAGAAGTGACTTTAGTTCATGTGACAGACTGGATAGAGAAGAAACTGGAGCAAGAGTTTCAGGTAAACCTCTAGTGTTATCTAGTATTTCACACCCACATAGCTGTTCTTTAATATCTTCCTACAGAAAGTTTTTGTCATGCCAAACATGGATGATGTTTATATCACTATAATGCACTCAGCCATGGACCCTCGCTCTACTTCCTGCCTCCTGAAAGACCCACCTGTGGAGGCTGCTGATCAGCCATGATGGGTGATGTCAGATGTTCCCCATATTGTGACATCGAGCTGGATGTGTGGGGTTCTTGGCCGCCATCTGTACTGTAGCACTGGCCTCTGTGCCACAGCTACTGTTTCTTAAAGGACTGCTTCTGCCCTCTGCCTGCCAGTGCCCATTCCACTGTGAGGTGTCATTCCCTGCATCTAGTGACAACTGTCTGGATTGCCTGCTGCAAAGCTTTGATTTGGCAAAGGAGACCATGGAAGAATCATGGTGGATCCAGAAGTTATACGTGACCCACACCATGGCTTTTAAAAGTCTACCCATGTTTGTGGCAGCAAATGAGCACAGTAAGAGCAAAGCTGAACAACTTGCCTCCTCTACTCCTCCAAAGCTTTTCTTCAGGCAGCCGGTGCACAGTGGACTTTTTCACTTCTATACTTTGTATGCGGCCTTCCACACTTCCAGAGAATGTCAGTGTGCAATGTGTCTGGAGGGTGGGGAGAGGAATTCTGTGAGCCTTTTCATTTCGGTGACAGAAGAGATGGGCAGAGCAACTTATTTTCCACATTAAATTGTGCATTTGGGAAGCAAGTAGCCATAGTACACACACAACACGCTATCAGCTTGGGTAAGGACAGTGGGATTTATGTGAACATCAGGCAAAGCCATGAGATCAAACCATCCCAAGCCTTTCACCAATGAGGTACAACCACCTGGGGGCTAGCTAATCTTGAATGTTTTCCTGAGACAGGAGCGTATGTGAAAACATCAAACACTGCACATGACAGGATGGGTCCTCTCATACAGATGGGATGGGGTTAGAAAGCCAGAGCCAGTTTTTCCATCTGGCGTTTCCTGTGTCCTCCAGGTTTATATGGGAATCGAAACAGTTTGTTAATCTGATTGGGAGAGTTCCATGGGCAGATTTCCCTTCCTGAAGGCCAAAACGGAGAACTGCTCTCTTTAATTATTTCAAGAGTCAAGACCAAAAGTTTGCTCAGCATCACACTACATCTCAAAATTAATGTTGCCAACTTAATTTTGTGCATTTGTGTCAGAATGTTTAGTTTACAAGGTTGGGGGCTCTCTTTGCTTCGAGAAGTAAACCTAATACCATTTTTTTATTGTTTAAAGCTGCATTCAACGTCAAAATTACCTTGGGTAACTTTTGATAACTTACATGTGTGGACAAAGCTAATAGTGGTTTTTTAAACAGCACCTTGCCTGAACATGACTTTAAAGAAATTAATATATTGAAAACATGTTTGAACCCTTATTTTAATTGCACCATTAAAACATTTGACTTAAATTGTTTGACCATTCCAGTTGGTGTACTGTTCTGATTTTTCGTTGTGTAGGCCGATCTGCCTGTCAGAGTCCACGTGTCCTGGTCACTGGTCTTTATAATTGTTGTGCAATAACTAAAGGCTAAGGACTAGATGCACTATCGTGTAAAGAGATTACACATGACTGTACCATGTTGCACTTAATCAAATAGTATGTGGGGATTTAAAATCGCTTGCATTGTTTCACAAAATAAATATCTCAATGTCAAATACTAGATAAGCATCTAAGTCATTTCTACGGAATCCTGTTCAGATAGGGGCACAATAAAATGAGTACAGAGCACCGGGGCCCTCACCTGGCAATCGCAGCTTTCATTTACTGCGTTGATCACTGCCCAGTCCTAAGGCTACAAAGCCATCCTCACTACATCCTTCAAACTATGTGCCATTATCTTCAGCCCACATTTAAAGAATCCAGTGAAAGTTCGTAACTGAGGGGGTAGGGCAGTGGTGCT